TTTTGTTTTTTGAGATGGAGTCTTGCTCTGTCGCCCAGGCTGGAGTGCAATGGCATGATATTGGCTCACTGCAACTTCTGTCTCCTGGGTTCAAGCAATTCTCCTGCCTCAGCCTCCTTAGCAGCTGGGATTATGGGCGCCCGCCACCACACCCAGCTAATTTTTGCATTTTTAGTAGAGATGGGGTTTCACCATGTTGGCCAGGCTGGTCTCGAACTCCTGACCTCGTGATCCACCTGTCTCGGCCTCCCAAAGTGCTGAGATTACAGGCGTGAGCTACCATGCCCAAGCGAAATTGATTTTAATAATATATTTGATCTAACCCAGTATATCTAAAACATTATTTCAACCTGTAAATAATACTAAAAATTATTAGAGATATTTTACATTTCTTTTTCTTATTAAGTCTTCAAAACTCCATGTATATTTTACTTTTACAGCTTATCTCAGCTCAGACTCTAATTTTTATTAGAAATACTTGATCTGTATTTAGGTTTTATAAAATTTACAGTTGAAAATATAGATGCCCATATCCAAGTAGTTCTCAGTTGCCTGATACGGCCATTACCTACTACACTGAACAATGTAGCCTTATAATCCATATCTGGTGAGGCCTTGATGAAGAGCCTACATTAATAGTACTTAACAGTTTTTCTTGTTTGTCTTTGAGGTGAGTAGATGGGTAAGCAAAGCGTTGGAGAACCCATGATTTGCCTCTCCCTACTCATTCTGACTGCTGCAGTTAGTATGCTCTGGTGAGATGATTCCGTAAGGGTGGACCAGCCTTTTGTTTCATTTTTCATTTTTTGTGTAATTAAACTTTTTAGTTATAAAAAATATTTTGGGTATACTGACAAGAATAGAGAATACTTTGTTTTTTACATAAGATTTTTAGCAAATGTTCATTCATTACTCTCTTTGGGCCAGGTAGTAGGCTACATGTTATTATATATTTTATATTTGTTTTTCATAAACAGCTATGGGTATTATAGGTATCAGAAGATCTAAGTCTTAGTTAACTCTGACACTTATTAGCTGTGTGATTTTGGACAAATAACTTAGTTCTCTGAGTCTCAGTTTCCTCATCAATAAAGCTGAGATCCTATTCTACCTCCTAGAATGGTTAATGGGGAATGAGACTGCATGTGGATGAATCTATAAAATACTACAGAAGTTAGTTTTGGTTCTTTTACCATAACAATCCTGTGGGATTGGCATTTTAAATTTCCATTTTGCAGATAAGCAAACCAACTCAGAGAGGTTAATTAATCTCAAATAATCAAAGACAGACTGTATGCTGGAATTGAAACCCAGTTCTGTTGATTCCAAGTTTAGCACTACCATGCAAGCCTACGTTTTTCCCAGGTGTTTTGGCACAGCCTGGGTGCTGACTTCTTTCTTCCCTTCATACTCAGACCTGGATACAGTCTTTATCACTTCAAACATGATTGCTAATTTTTGCTGTGAACCTGCTGAGTGGGTTCAGACAGTAAGTGCTTATGGTTGAACATTCATTTGTTTCTGATGAATCTCATCTTTTCCTCTTTGTTTAGAAAAGCATTCATATTTCATGTCCAAAGGAAAATGCATCTTCTAAGTTTTTGGCACCATATACTACTTTTTCCAGAATTCATACAAAGAGTGTAAGTATTTTGATAAAATGAAGAGAAAATGTTCTAACACATTGTTTGTTTTCTCTTTGAACAGATAACATGCCTGGACATTTCCAGCAGAGGAGGTCTTGGTGTGTCTTCTAGTACTGACGGGACCATGAAAATCTGGCAGGCTTCCAATGGAGAACTCAGGGTAAAGGATTTGGATGTACTTTTAGGTCTTAAAACTAGCATGGAATTTTCTTTTGTTTTTCCAGAGAGTATTGGAAGGACATGTGTTTGATGTGAATTGTTGCAGGTTTTTCCCATCAGGCCTTGTGGTCCTGAGTGGGGGAATGGATGCCCAGCTGAAGATATGGTCAGCTGAAGATGCTAGCTGCGTGGTGACCTTCAAAGGTCACAAAGGAGGTATGAAGTGTGCTTTCTCCAAAAGGCTTCTCCTCCATCTTAGGGAGTTTTTTTCTCTTGCTAGGTATCCTGGATACAGCCATCGTTGATCGGGGGAGGAATGTGGTGTCTGCTTCTCGAGATGGGACAGCACGACTTTGGGATTGTGGGCGCTCAGCCTGCTTGGGAGTCCTTGCAGATTGTGGTTCTTCTATCAATGGAGTGGCGGTGGGTGCTGCTGACAACTCCATAAACCTTGGCTCCCCTGAGCAGATGCCCAGTAAGTTGATAATGATATGTAGCATTGTTTTAACTGTTATTAACATAGTTTATTTGTCATGCAGGTGAACGGGAGGTTGGAACAGAGGCCAAAATGCTGCTCTTGGCCCGGGAAGATAAGAAACTTCAGTGCTTGGGACTACAGAGCAGGCAGCTGGCAAGTGGTTCCTATATGACCTTTGAACTCTGAAACAGCATTTTTGCCTCCTACTTGTTCCCAGGTGTTCCTCTTTATTGGCTCAGACGCTTTCAACTGCTGTACTTTTCTCTCTGGCTTCTTGCTATTGGCTGGGACTCAAGATGGAAACATTTATCAGCTGGATGTGAGGAGTCCAAGGTGAGTCACCATTCATTTACATGATGCAGGTCAAAGTAAAATTTCCCCTTTCTCTGAATCCTAGGGCTCCGGTACAAGTCATCCACAGATCAGGAGCACCAGTTCTATCCCTGCTAAGTGTCAGAGATGGATTCATTGCTAGCCAAGGTGGGTCCATGGGCCAATTGAGAGAGATGCTTTTAGTTATATGAATTTTCTTTCTGCCTTTCAGGTGATGGAAGCTGTTTTATTGTCCAGCAAGACTTAGACTATGTCACTGAGCTCACTGGGGCTGACTGTGACCCTGTGTACAAGGTACAGGCCTGAGACGACACCAGACCTGGGTGCTTCCTTTGAACTGTGAATTCTTGTGTTTTAGGTAGCCACATGGGAGAAGCAGATCTACACATGCTGTCGAGACGGTCTTGTACGACGCTACCAGCTTTCTGACCTCTGACTTCTTGGAAAGAGCAGTCCCGGTTAGTGAAAAGGTTTGACCCTGATCAACAATGAGCAGAAACATCATCAGTCCTTCCCAAGGACCATGGCGTTTAATGTCTTGGGCACCCCTTGGAAATCACAGAAAGTCAGCTGTACTGGCCGTGTGGAACTCTCATCCCAAGACCTACTTTGAACTGAGTAAGAAGGTCATTGTGCCCACTGCATTTGTTCCAACTTCTCCTTGTATAAACTCACCCCAGCAACACAGGGCAAGGATATAGATGCTTTTAGTTTGTTCTTAAACCAGTTTTGTTAAATGTTTACAAGGACCTCAGTACTAAAGCCTGTTCTCTGGAGGAAATAAAGAAAATATGTTTGGAGGTGCCTGAATATGAAGAACTTTGTTAAATACTCTTACTCCAGCAAAAAGTTGGTCAGGACGATGGAATTCCTTCCTCAGCACTCCCTGTTGCCTGGCCATAGAGAAGGCCTGCTTGGCAGTAGCAATAAATGTCCTGTAAGCTGCCACCTGGGAGAGATTCTTATGCAGGTGGTAACCAACTGTCCCAGTTTGCTTGGAACTAAGGGGTTTTCTGTGACTTGAAACTTTCAATGCCAAAACTGGGGCAGTCTCAAACCAACATGATTGGTCAGCCTATATGTAGGTGAGGAAACTGAATCATAAGCATTGTAAAGGCATTGGCTGTCAAAGTGTGGTTCTTAGAACAGCAGCATCAGTATCACCTGGGAACTTGACAGGAAATAGAAATTGTTAGGCCCAATCCTAGACCTAAATCAGAAATTCTACGGGTGCAGCCAGCAGTCTGTATTTTAACAAGCATTCCAGGTGATTCTGATGTATGCTAAAGCTTGAGAGCCACTGATCTAGAGGAAGAGATGGTGGAGGGCACTTTAGTCACAGCTGGAACCCAGGGCTCAAAATGACAAGATCGGTCTGTAGGAGATGAGGCCACAGAGGTTGGCAGAGCCCAAATAGTGAAGGAGCACGAATGTTAGCTAAGGAGCTCAGACTTTACGTGGTTGGCAGTGGGGAACCACTGAAGGGTTTTAAGCAAGAGAATGGCATGGTCACCTCCTTTTTTCTCTAAACATAAAAATGGAATCATAATGTATGTATTCCATGGCTTATTTTCACTTAATGTCTCTGAGATTTTCCATCTCAGTACATGTAGACGTTCCTCATTCTTTTTTAACAATGTCCAGAATATGGATACCATATTATTTATATTTTTGAGATTATTAGAGAAAAGTTTCTTGAAAGATGTAACACTTGAGCTGGGACATGCAGATTAAGATTTTTATTTATTTAACGGAGGAAGGTCATTTCTGGCTGGGGTAATAATGTTGTTGACAGAGTTCTTTTTTTTGTTTTTTTTGAGACGGAGTCTCGCTCTGTCACCCAGACTGGTGCGATCTTGGCTCACTGCAACCTCCACCTCTCAGGTTCAAACGATTCTCCTGCCTCAGCCTCCCTAGTAGCTGGGACTGCAGGCATGCACCACCATGCCCGGCTAATATTTTTTTTGTATTTTTATTAGAGATGGGGTTTCACCATGTTGGCCAGGCTGGTCTCGAACTCCTGACCTTGTGATCCACCTGCCTTGGCCTCCCAAAGTGCTGGGATTACAGGTGTGAGCCACCGTACCCGGCCGGCCACCAGAGTTTTTAAAGGCGTATTCTCATGTAAATTTTTTTTTTTTAAAGACAGGGTCTTGCTCTGTTGCCCAGGCTGGAATGCGTTGGCATGATTACAGCTTCTGCCTTAACCTCCTGGGCTCAAGCAATCCTCCCACTTCAGCCTCCCAAGTAGCTGAAACCATGGGTGCACACCACCACACTCGGCTAATTTTTTAAATTTTTTGTAGAGACAGAGTCTCACCATGTTGCCCAGGCTGGTCTCAAACTCCTGAACTCAAGTATTCCTCCCACCTTGGCCTCTCATAGTGCTGGCATTACAGGCATGAGCCACGGCACTCAACCAGGAACTTTGTCTTAACTTTAAATCCCATTTTTTTCTACAACACCCTGTTACTTAAACCAAAGTGTAAAAAGAAAATACTGCAATTCATTTAATATCTACTCTGTTCTAGATACTATATTTATATATCTAATTCTTACAAGACTCAAAAAGCGAATGTTATTATTTGTTTTATTCCGATAAGGAAACTGAGACTCAATACATTAAATACCAGAGGCTTCATTTGGACCTTGGACAGCACCTTCTGCTGCACTGTGTAATCACAGGCAGGTAGCAAGAGACTTTTGTGACTAGAGCAATTTCATTTCAAGGTGCAGTTTGTGACAGGGTCAGGTAGACCAGAATGGACATATTCCAGAACTTAGAAACATTAAATCCTAGGAGCTCCAGGTGGAACATCTAAGAAGTCAGATTAAGAAAACAGGATGAGGCTGGGCATGGTGGCTCACGCCTATAATCCCAGCACTTTGGGAGGCCAAGACGGGTGGATCACCTGAGGTCAGGAGTTCGAGACCAGCCTGACCAACATGGAGAAACCCCGTCTCTACTAAAAATACAGAATTAGCCGGGCATGATGGCGCATGTCTGTAATCCCAGCTACTTGGGAGGCTGAGGCAGGAGAATCACTTGATCCCGGGAGGCAGAGGTTGTGGTGGGCTGAGATTGCGCCATTGCGCTCCAGCCTGGGCAACAAGAGTGAAACTCCGTCTCAAAAAAAAAAAAAAAGAAAACAGGATGAAATGGGCCGGGCGCAGTGGCTCACGCCTGTAATCCCAGCACTTTGGGAGGCCGAGGCGGGCGGATCACAAGGTAAGGAGATTGAGACCATCCTGGCTAACACAGTGAAACCCTGTCTACAAAAAATACAAAAAAATTTAGCCAGGCATGGTGGCAGGCACCTATAGTCCCAGCTACTTGGGAGGCTGAGGCAGGAGAATGGTGTGAACCTGGCAGGCAGAGCTTGCAGTAAGCTGAGATCGGGCCACAGCACTCCAGCCTGGGCGACAGAGCGAGGCTCTATCTCAAGAAAAAAAAAAAGAAAAAAAGAAAACAGGAAGAAATGTTGTCATTTATTTGTAGAATCTGAAACATTTGAACTCATAGAAGCAGTGAGTGGAAGAACCAGCGTGGTGGCTCACGCCTGTAATCCCAGCACTTTGGGAGGCTGGGGTGGGTGGATCGCTGGAGCCCAGGAATTGGAGACCAGCCTGCACAACATGAGGAAACTCTGTCTCTACTAAAAATACAAAACTTAGCCAGGTGTGGTGGTGGGCACCTGTAATACCAGCTACTAAGGAGACTGAGGCAGGAGAATTGCTTGAACCCAGGAGGTGGAGGGTGTAGTGAGCTGAGATTGCACCACTGCACTCCAGCTTGGGCAACAGAGCGAGACTCTCTCTCAAAAAAGAAAAAAAAAATATGTATATATATATGTATATATATATATTTATATATGTAGAAGCAGTGAGTAGAATGGTGGTTACAGAGACTCGGGGAGGAGGAATGGGGAAATGATGGTCATAGGGTGCAAAGTCTCAGGAGGAATATATTGTGTTTTGAGATCTATTGCATAGCATGGTAGATTGCTAAGAGTAAATTTCAAATGTTCTCAACCCAAAAAATGTTAAGCATTTGAGGTGATGGATATGTTAACTGGCTTCATTTAATTATTCCATATTGTATTTATAAGTCACAATAGGACTTTGTGGCCCATAATTATAAACAAGTATAAATTGTCCATTTACAATTAAAAATCAATTAAAAGAAAAGAGGATAAGGAGGGATATGGCTGAGTACACAC